AAAGGGCCTTTGCAGATGTGATTAAGGACCTCCAGATGAGATGATCTTGGATTATCCCCGTGGACTCTAAATTCAATGTTCAGTGTCCTAAAAACACACAGAGAAGTGGCACAGGCACAGGAGAAGGCCATTAGAAGACAGGCCGAGATTGGAGTCATGCAACAAGAGGCCACGGACCGCCTGGAACCGTTAGAAGCTGAAGAAGCAAAGCATTCTCCCCTAGAGCCTTCAAAAGGTGCAGGGCTCTGCCAACAGCTTGATTTTGGAATTCTTGCCTCTAGAACAGTTAAAGAATAAAATTCTGTTGCTTGACACGAGCAAGTTTGTGGTGTCAGTTTCTTCATCTGGAAAATGGGGCATATATCCTAACCACAATCTTATTTCCTGAAGTATAAAATGGAATAACAGCAGTTTCCAGGCACGAGCAGACACTAAAAATGGCAAACATTTATTGAGAGCGTTCCATGCTAAGCGCTTTGCACGTATCACTTAATTATTTCTATTTTATTGATCAGGAAGCCAAAGCTCATAAAAACTGTAATTTTCCCAGAGCCACACAGCTAGCAAGTGAAAAAAACGGGATTACAATTCAAATCGACTCACAAGATACCCCTTTTATCCTCCACGCTGGACTGCTGAGGAAGTATGCAAATTAACACACTTTAGAAACTTTAGCTACTTCAATATTTGTTCAGGCTACGGGATGCAGGCCTCTTATTAACCGCGCCAGCCAGGTCTGTCCTTCAGCAGCCTGTTCTGCCTCGCAAGAGCTCTCCCTCTCTTTCCAGCACGGAAGCCACAGGGTTAATGACGTCATTTCCCGTGGCCGTTGTCGCGTCCTCCGCCCGACGGATTCTTGCAAGGGCCAAAATCCTCGCGCCTCAAGAGGAGGCATAACAGCAGCGGACCAATAGAAATTCCGAATTTTTGTATTCTCTGGGAAGCTCCACCTCTTAGTCCCTGATCCGCCGCGGAAGATGAAAAAAAGCGGCCCGGGGGCGGAGCAAGGCAAGGAAGCGGAAGCGGAGAGGCGGTCGGGATCCGCTGCGCGAGCTGTCTCGGTCCCACGTGTGCGGTGAGTGTGGCAGGCTCAGCGGTCGCTCTTGGGATTGTTTTTGGTTTTGGTTTTGGTTTTCCAGAGTTGCTACGATGGAAGTTAAAGGGAAAAAGCAATTCACAGGAAAGAGTACAAAGACAGCACAAGAAAAAAACAGATTTCATAAAAATAGTGGTAAGATATGCTTCCCATGTGGGTGTTTGGCTATCATTGAACTTATAATTATTATTGTCACTAGATTCTGGTTCTTCAAAGACATTTCCAACAAGGAAAGTTGCTAAAGAAGGTGGACCTAAAGTCACATCTAGGAACTTTGAGAAAAGTATCACAAAACTTGGGAAAAAGGGTGTAAAGCAGTTCAAGAATAAGCAGCAAGGGGACAAATCACCAAAGAACAAATTCCAGCCGGCAAATAAATTCAACAAGAAGAGAAAATTCCAGCCAGATGGTAGAAGCGATGGTAAGTACTGGTTCGTTCATGCCTGAACTAGTATGTAATTGAAAATAATTTCTATAATAACTAGAATCAGCAGCCAAGAAGCCCAAATGGGATGACTTCAAAAAGAAGAAGAAAGAACTGAAGCAAAGCAGACAACTCAGTGATAAAACCAACTATGACATTGTTGTTCGGGCAAAGCAGATGTGGGAGATTTTAAGAAGGTAATTCTACCTAAAGATGCCTTTGTTAGTCCCAACTGTGTTTCCTTCCTCTCCTCATTTGTAGAAAAGACTGTGACAAAGAAAAAAGAGTAAAGTTAATGAGTGATTTGCAGAAGTTGATTCAAGGGAAAATTAAAACTGTAAGTAGCATATACTCATTGTTGCAATTTTTAGAATTAGTCTAACTCAAACTTTTTCCTGCAGATTGCATTTGCACACGATTCAACTCGTGTGATCCAGTGTTACATTCAGTATGGTAATGAAGAACAGAGAAAACAGGCTTTTGAAGAATTGCGAGGTATTTATTACATACTAAAGATTATGTTATCATGAAGTCACTGTAATGTATTTTTGTTTTTCAGATGATTTGGTTGAGTTAAGTAAAGCCAAATATTCGAGAAATATTGTTAAGAAATTTCTCATGTATGGGTAAGTTGTTTTATGTATAAAATACATTTTTTCATTTATTTTTCCATGATTGTGTTGCGTTTAGAAGTAAACCACAGATTGCAGAGATAATCAGAAGTTTTAAAGGCCACGTGAGGAAGATGCTGCGGCATGCGGAAGCATCAGCCATCGTGGAGTACGCATACAATGACAAAGCCATTTTGGAGCAGAGGAACATGCTGACGGAAGAGCTCTATGGGAACACATTTCAGCTTTACAAGGTGACATCTCCAGAAGTCTTTTTCTAGTATTTTAGAGGGGTTTGATTGTTTTGTTTTGTTGCAGTCAGCAGATCACCGAACTCTGGACAAAGTGTTAGAGGTACAGCCAGAAAAATTAGAACTTATTATGGATGAAATGAAACAGATTCTAACTCCAATGGCCCAAAAGTAAGAAAGTTGTTTTTGTTTTGTTCTTAAGATGTGTCTTTTTGCTTTTTTTTTCTGTTTTCAGGGAAGCTGTGATTAAGCACTCATTGGTGCATAAAGTATTCTTGGACTTTTTTACCTATGCACCCCCCAAACTCAGATCAGTAAGTTCTTGGTTTTTGTTTTTAAACTAAAAGAGCCCTGTTCCTGACAGCATTTGTTCCCTAGGAAATGATTGAAGCCATCCGCGAAGCGGTGGTCTACCTGGCACACACACACGATGGCGCCAGAGTGGCCATGCACTGCCTGTGGCATGGCACGCCCAAGGTAAGTGTGACAGCACTTGGGCATTTAAACTGAAAATTCAGTGAGACAATCTTTCCTTTTTAAGGACAGGAAAGTGATTGTGAAAACAATGAAGACTTATGTTGAAAAGGTGGCTAATGTAAGTATAATAAAACTACATATTCTAATTATTTTTAACCTTTGCTGGCTTCCAATTCTTGCAGGGCCAATACTCCCATTTGGTTTTACTGGCGGCATTTGATTGTATTGATGATACTAAGCTTGTGAAGCAGATAATCATATCAGTAAGTAATCCTGATGGTCTTGAATTTAAGTTTTGATTCTTTTTTTTTGTTTATAATTTTATAGGAAATTATCAGTTCATTGCCTAGCATAGTAAATGACAAATATGGAAGGAAGGTCCTATTGTACTTACTAAGCCCCAGAGATCCTGCACATACAGTACGAGAAATCATTGAAGTTCTGCAAAAAGGAGATGGAAATGCACACAGGTAAAACCAAGTAGAATGGCTTGACTTCTTTATACCTTAATACCCCGTTCAACATACTCAACAGTAAGAAAGATACAGAGGTCCGCAGACGGGAGCTCCTAGAATCCATTTCTCCAGCTTTGTTAAGCTACCTGCAAGAACACGCCCAAGAAGTGGTGCTAGATAAGTCTGCGTGTGTGTTGGTGTCTGACATTCTGGGATCTGCCACTGGAGACGTTCAGCCTACCATGAATGCCATCGCCAGCTTGGCAGCAACAGGACTGCATCCTGGTGGCAAGGACGGAGAGGTAATGTGCCATTAAAGCACAGGCAGGAAAGCTTTTAAAATTAACTGTTCTTGACCCTTCATAGCTTCACATTGCAGAACATCCTGCAGGACATCTAGTTCTGAAGTGGTTAATAGAGCAAGATAAAAAGATGAAAGAAAATGGGAGAGAAGGTAGGCTATGAAATTTGACCTTTTCTTGTATCTGATGTTCACTAAGCTTCAGTATATTTTACAGGTTGTTTTGCAAAAACACTTGTAGAGCATGTTGGTATGAAGAACCTGAAGTCCTGGGCTAGTGTAAATCGAGGTGCCATTATTCTTTCTAGGTATGTATAACATGTGCCCTTCTCTGAGCAGGCTTATGAAATTTAATTTTTTTCCTCTCTTCAGCCTCCTCCAGAGTTGTGACCTGGAAGTTGCAAACAAAGTCAAAGCTGCACTGAAAAGCTTGATTCCTACATTGGAAAAAACCAAAAGCACCAGCAAAGGAATAGAAATTCTACTTGAAAAACTGAGCACATAGGTGGAAAGAGTTAAGAGCAAGATGGAATGATTTTTTCTGTTCTCTGTTCTGTTTCCCAATGCAGAAAAGAAGGGGTAGGGTCCACCATACTGGTAATTGGGGTACTCTGTATATGTGTTTCTTCTTTGTATACGAATCTATTTATATAAATTGTTTTTTTAAATGGTCTTTTTTAAAAATCTCAGCTGTCTCCTCTGTTACACTGAGTAGT